AAAAAGAAAAAATATCCCTCAGTAAAAGTTTAAGGCGAGAAGTGTCAGAGGCAGCGGAGCGAGGAGGCGCGGAGGAGAGCCGGCGAGCAGGGGACTGGGCTGGCACGACCTCCGAAGGCTGAGATCTCATTATTAATATCACTATATTTTTGGAGGGAGAGGCACCTTTCTCATCCTCTCTTCCTCTCCGCCCACCCTTACTCCCTCCCCCTCATCTACCTGTCAAAGTCACTGATCTTTTGCATTTCGGAAGAGGACGTCAACGGGAAGGAATTCCCCCTCTGGGTGCGGGCTCCGAGAGGGGGCGACTTGCAGGAGGCTCCCCCCGGGGGCGGAGGCGAAGGTAATTAAGCGGCGGGGAGTGGCGGGCCGGCGCTGGGTTCTCGGTCCTCGGGGTCCTCTCCCGCCGGCGGCCGGGCGCGATCGGAATCCCCGGGCTGCGGCGGTGGCGGCGGCTCGGGTCCTCACGCCCACCCCTCCCGCTCCGCCCGCTCCCGCCTGGGGAGGAGGCTCCGCGGGAGCTGCCGCCCTCCGCCCGTACGCCGCCCGCGGGCTCCGCTGCTGCGGCCGCCGCCCGAGGCGGACCAGGCTGGCTGCGCAGGGCCGCCGCCCCGCGCCGTCGGCTCGGCTCCCGCCCGGCGCAAGGGCAAACGAGCCACACGGTAAGTGCCTGCGGCTCGCCTCTCCTACTGCGACCCGAGCCTCTCGCCCGTGCCCCTCTCCCCCGGGTTTCCCCACCCCCCGCCGCCCCCCGCCCCACCCGCTGCGATGCACAGGCGGGAGGGAAGGCTCCGGGTGGGCGAGGAACTTTGTAAAGCGCCCCGAGGAGGCAGCGCGCGGAGCCCTACGCGCACACACAGCGGCACACGCTCACACCCACACACAAGTCTTCCCGGGGGTGCGCCCCGGGCCGGTGATGCGTCCTCTTGTTGTGTCCGGAGCCCAGGCGTGGGGTCTGAGCCTCCATCCGCCGACTGACAGGGGCCCCGCGCTCTCCCTCTCTCACGCACACCTGGCCACACACATCGCTCAGGCGGCTTGTCGTTATTTTTTCTTTCTTTCGCCAATTATATTTGTTTGGGGAAAAGCAAACAAAAAAAACAAAAAAACACTTGCCCTATTGCCGGCCTTGGGGATCTGGTGGCCACATCGAGAGCTTTTGAAGTCCCTTCTTTTAATCGCCTTTATTGGTGCTAGATTAAAACATTACTATCCCATGTTGTGCAGCTGGGGAGAAAGGGAAATTGAAAGAGGAAGACTTGGTGTAGGGATGCTGTTTGGAATATTCTCTCATATTCTTTACTGGCATCATATTAATCGGTTGATGGATTCGGCTAGGGACACTGAATTGCACTCCTGTATGGATCTGTGGATATCTATATATAATACAAATAATACTGAATATTATTGGGCCTAAAATAACCAATTAAGTGATTCATACAAGGAAAAACTTAGATATAAAAAGAAACTGCGCCCTCTGCTGTTAATTTTAGTACCCTCACCCGGGGACTTTTTTTTTTTTTCCTTCAGAAATCCACTTAAGAGTAGGCTGTCATCTTACAGGGCAAGGGAAGAAAATTCCTAGCGGGGATTTTAAAGCAACTTTACTTGGAAAAGTCGCAGGTTGAGCTCCTATAGTTGCATCAGGTACAGATTTCCAGTGAGTAGACGGTCCTCCTACAATAACACTTACTCTTATTGTTTCTAAAAGGGTGTTGGTGCCAGAAGAAAAGAATGATTGATGGGAAACAGACACCGGGCTATAGACACTCATCCTTTTGCTTCAGATACTGATATCTCAGCCTGCTTGAGCATCCCTTGTGAGCTGTGAACATTGAGGATCACTCAGGGTTATCGGATGTACAACGGGAGAGCCATCGCTTTGCTAAATTATTATCTGCAATTGGACATCTTTTACAAAAACCAAACTAGACCTGAGTCTAATAGATATGTTCTAAGACAAAGAAAAAGCTGCAAGTTGTTAACGCCTAACACACAAGTATGTTAGGCTTCCACCAAAGTCCTCAATATACCTGAATACGCACAATATCTTAACTCTTCATATTTGGTTTTGGGATCTGCTTTGAGGTCCCATCTTCATTTAAAAAAAAATACAGAGACCTACCTACCCGTACGCATACATACATATGTGTATATATATGTAAACTAGACAAAGATCGCAGATCATAAAGCAAGCTCTGCTTTAGTTTCCAAGAAGATTACAAAGAATTTAGAGATGTATTTGTCAAGATTCCTGTCGATTCATGCCCTTTGGGTTACGGTGTCCTCAGTGATGCAGCCCTACCCTTTGGTTTGGGGACATTATGATTTGTGTAAGACTCAGATTTACACGGAAGAAGGGAAAGTTTGGGATTACATGGCCTGCCAGCCGGAATCCACGGACATGACAAAATATCTGAAAGTGAAACTCGATCCTCCGGATATTACCTGTGGAGACCCTCCTGAGACGTTCTGTGCAATGGTGAGGTAACCCTTTTGCATAAAATATTTCATTTGATGCACGCTCTTTTGTTCTTCTTCCATAGGGCAATCCCTACATGTGCAATAATGAGTGTGATGCGAGTACCCCTGAGCTGGCACACCCCCCTGAGCTGATGTTTGATTTTGAAGGAAGACATCCCTCCACATTTTGGCAGTCTGCCACTTGGAAGGAGTATCCCAAGCCTCTCCAGGTTAACATCACTCTGTCTTGGAGCAAAACCATTGAGCTAACAGACAACATAGTTATTACCTTTGAATCTGGGCGTCCAGACCAAATGATCCTGGAGAAGTCTCTCGATTATGGACGAACATGGCAGCCCTATCAGTATTATGCCACAGACTGCTTAGATGCTTTTCACATGGATCCTAAATCCGTGAAGGATTTATCACAGCATACGGTCTTAGAAATCATTTGCACAGAAGAGTACTCAACAGGGTATACAACAAATAGCAAAATAATCCACTTTGAAATCAAAGACAGGTTCGCGTTTTTTGCTGGACCTCGCCTACGCAATATGGCTTCCCTCTACGGACAGCTGGATACAACCAAGAAACTCAGAGATTTCTTTACAGTCACAGACCTGAGGATAAGGCTGTTAAGACCAGCCGTTGGGGAAATATTTGTAGATGAGCTACACTTGGCACGCTACTTTTACGCGATCTCAGACATAAAGGTGCGAGGAAGGTAAGAGAAAATCTGTCTGCCTTCAATGGGAAGACAATGAACTCTTTGTCTCTCCTCTGCCCAGGTGCAAGTGTAATCTCCATGCCACTGTATGTGTGTATGACAACAGCAAATTGACATGCGAATGTGAGCACAACACTACAGGTCCAGACTGTGGGAAATGCAAGAAGAATTATCAGGGCCGACCTTGGAGTCCAGGCTCCTATCTCCCCATCCCCAAAGGCACTGCAAATACCTGTGAGTAACTTTGCTTGGTAACAGCATATTCTCAGCTTTTCTTTATTGTTTTCTTTTTCTCCAGGTATCCCCAGTATTTCCAGTATTGGTAGTAAGTAAAAACAAAAACAAAAAAAACACCAAACTCTGTATACATTTCTGTTCTTCCTTGCAAGATTGTGAATGCTTCGGCCACTCCAATCGATGCAGTTATATCGATCTGCTAAATACAGTCATTTGCGTGAGCTGTAAACACAACACTAGAGGGCAGCACTGTGAGTTATGCAGGCTGGGCTACTTCAGAAATGCTTCTGCACAACTGGACGATGAGAATGTGTGCATAGGTCAGTTCCATTACAATTTCAGCTATTCTTCTTCTCCAGCCTGTGTGTTGTCTTGTTTCTACAGAGTGTTATTGTAACCCTTTGGGCTCAATCCATGATCGTTGTAATGGCTCAGGATTTTGTGAGTGTAAGACTGGAACAACAGGGCCTAAGTGTGATGAGTGTCTGCCGGGAAATTCCTGGCACTACGGCTGTCAACGTAAGTAACTCTGGGAGCTGCCCTCTGCCTGCCACCCACCCCTACCTTCCCCCTCATTCTGCAGCGAATGTCTGCGACAACGAGCTCCTGCACTGCCAGAACGGAGGGACGTGCCACAACAACGTGCGCTGCCTGTGCCCGGCCGCATACACGGGCATCCTCTGCGAGAAGCTGCGGTGCGAGGAGGCTGGCAGCTGCGGCTCCGACTCTGGCCAGGGCGCGCCCCCGCACGGCTCCCCAGCGCTGCTGCTGCTGACCACGCTGCTGGGAACCGCCAGCCCCCTGGTGTTCTAGGTGTCACCTCCAGCCACACCGGACGGGCCTGTGCCGTGGGGAAGCAGACACAACCCAAACATTTGCTACTAACATAGGAAACACACACATACAGACACCCCCACTCAGACAGTGTACAAACTAAGAAGGCCTAACTGAACTAAGCCATATTTATCACCCGTGGACAGCACATCCGAGTCAAGACTGTTAATTTCTGACTCCAGAGGAGTTGGCAGCTGTTGATATTATCACTGCAAATCACATTGCCAGCTGCAGAGCATATTGTGGATTGGAAAGGCTGCGACAGCCCCCCAAACAGGAAAGACAAAAAACAAACAAATCAACCGACCTAAAAACATTGGCTACTCTAGCGTGGTGCGCCCTAGTACGACTCCGCCCAGTGTGTGGACCAACCAAATAGCATTCTTTGCTGTCAGGTGCATTGTGGGCATAAGGAAATCTGTTACAAGCTGCCATATTGGCCTGCTTCCGTCCCTGAATCCCTTCCAACCTGTGCTTTAGTGAACGTTGCTCTGTAACCCTTGTTGGTTGAAAGATTTCTTTGTCTGATGTTAGTGATGCACATGTGTAACAGCCCCCTCTAAAAGCGCAAGCCAGTCATACCCCTGTATATCTTAGCAGCACTGAGTCCAGTGCGAGCACACACCCACTATACAAGAGTGGCTATAGGAAAAAAGAAAGTGTATCTATCCTTTTGTATTCAAATGAAGTTATTTTTCTTGAACTACTGTAATATGTAGATTTTTTGTATTATTGCCAATTTGTGTTACCAGACAATCTGTTAATGTATCTAATTCGAATCAGCAAAGACTGACATTTTATTTTGTCCTCTTTCGTTCTGTTTTGTTTCACTGTGCAGAGATTTCTCTGTAAGGGCAACGAACGTGCTGGCATCAAAGAATATCAGTTTACATATATAACAAGTGTAATAAGATTCCACCAAAGGACATTCTAAATGTTTTCTTGTTGCTTTAACACTGGAAGATTTAAAGAATAAAAACTCCTGCATAAACGATTTCAGGAATTTGTATTGCAATTTCTTAAGATGAAAGGAACAGCCACCAAGCAGTTTCACACTCACTTTACTGATTTCTGTGTGGACTGAGTACATTCAGCTGACGAATTTAGTTCCCAGGAAGATGGATTGATGTTCACTAGCTTGGACAACTTCTGCAAAATATGAGACTATTTCCACTTGGGAAAAATTACAACAGCAAAAAAAAAAAAAAAAAAAAAAAAAAATCTAAGTGATTGCCAAGATTATGCCAAAGCCTGTTGGCAGAGTACTAAGAGACTTTTATTTTTAAGTCATGCTATTTTCACAGATTGATGGTGATCATGTGACTCTAGGGATGCTGATCTATGTATCTTTCCAAATACAGTGTTTACATGGAGTATCACAAGACGCAACCTGGGGAACCAGGAAGGGAGCAGGGAAATTGAGTGATTTGCAATTTGACTTTGAATATATTCAGACTTAAGTATTTAGAGGAAATATCAAAATATAAAGCAGCAAGTAGACATAACTGCTGTTCCTGAGAATAAAGTTTGTTTTAAGTGCTGCCCAAGGTGTAATAAATTCTTGTTTCTGCCTTTTATTAGGCCAATTACTGTGCAAGACAGCAAGGGGAGGCAGGTGGGGAAGAACCTTTGCAAAGTTTCAAAGAGGCTAAGACAGTGTGCATTTCGTTCCCAGCACACTGTTGTCCTACAGATTACAAGTGTATTAGCAGCAGCATCTCCTGGAATCAAAAACAATTATCAGCCCGAACCAGAGTCTTAAGGACAATGAAATTCTACATGACTTGGTAGAACAATAACCTATGATAGTGTAAGGTCAGAAACCTAGTTCCAGTCTGAATTCTTCACCCTGCTGCCACTCCTTGCTGAAACAGGGAAGGGGGGAGGAATGTCTCCTGATAAATAACCTGGGTAAAAACTAGATGAAGGAACAGCATGTCTTATTGGTTTTGTTCCCAGAAAAGCCAATTCGAAGAAGGCAATAAAAGGTAAACAGGTAATGCCTGTGCTGCCTGCCACCCCACGTCTAAGTCTATTGAATGTTTGTTATTCAAACCAACAGTCTCTTTTGATGTAAGAAATAAGGAAAGATGGAAATAAATTAGAGCTTAGGCTTAGTGCCAGAGTGGCCAACCAGAAATTGGAGATTTACGTTGGAAGCATAAATAGAAAATTATATTTCAGGCTCACCAAAGAAACACATGAAAATGCTGATAACATAGGGAGTTTGAGATTATTTATAATGAGGTGGATTTCTGATATTAAAATTAGAGTTTAAGTTGTCTTATAGTTTATTAGCACAAACCAAAGGCAGCCCATGTTATTTCTGGCAAAGATGCACTTTATCGTTATCTGCTCATGGCTTTGTCGCAACGCTCAGGAATCAGACACTGCACACTTCAATAGTTGGGATTCCAAAAGCTAATTCTAAAATTTAATGAAGGCCTGATTTAAACTGATTCATCTGCATTTTATCTTTATGAGGCCATAAGAATCTAAATTGATGAGGAATATCTTTCATTCCGTGTATTTAGATATAGTTTTCTGAATTTCCTGAAGCGATGTGATCTGCTTTTAATAAAAATTCACTTTTAGGTGTACAACAAATGGAAATGAAATGTTCTTTTTAAATCTGGATTCTCAAGTTCTTCTAAAGGAGCTACTCCTCTGAGGAAACCTCAACTCAGTGGACTTGATTCATCTGTTACTTTCCAGCATTCTTACAAAGCTGGTTTCATCTACAATGTTGTGCCCTAAGAACAGGACTGGGGTGAAAAGCGGGTACTCAGTTGTTCATATATTTGAGGTCCTAATTCTTGGTATTTTTTCCCTTTGATAAATCCCTTAAAGTGGCTTAATGTAGTCTTGCATATGAGTTAATCTATCAACTTTCCCACATAGAACTGATATAATTCCTTCTATCAATAATATTGATGGGCATAACATTTCAAAAAATGGGACAAAGGTTCAGCTATCTAGAAAGATTTGCTATTTATAGGAAGATAATGGACATGCCCTGCTGTGATTTGAGGGTTATTTATTTCTGACCCTGTACACAGCCTAGGGGAAGAATTTAGTCCAGCAAAGAGGGGACCTTGCTTAGAGAGACCCATTCTGACTCTCCTCCAGCTTTCTCCCAGATATCAGGAACCTAGAGTTTCCTACTCAGATAACCGCCCCCCACACGCACACTTTTAGGCCAAATGTAGGCCCCCTCTGGGGGTTTAAACTCCTGGAGGCAAGCAACATCCTGAGTGCATATACCTGGGCACAGGGAGTGGCAAAGGGTGCATCTGTGTGGATGGATTAGGCCCTGGGGCCTGGAGTGTTCACTGTGGAATTTACACACAAGCAAGGAGAAGCCACTTGCCATGAAAACAAGAGTCCAGGGCTGAAAAATAAAGGGATGAGGGGTAGGAAGGAGATAGACAAGGGCTACCACGAGGCTGGGGGCCAGTACAGAACACTGAACAGTCTAAGAATTCTAAATCTATACCTGGGCTTCCAAGGGTTATGAAAGCATCATGTGTCAAAGTGGCAGGATGGAAGATAATTTAACAGTTTGTTAGCTTTATGTATGACTTTTAAATACTTAGACATGTGGCATGGGGTCCTCCATTGGTACTTTTGCACAAGATCCTGCAGACATTTGGGGTCGATCTGCCTGAGGTGCCCTTGAGTCAGATCCCTAAGTTGGCACAAACTGCTAACCACATAACACAAAGAAAGGTCCAGGTTGGAAGAAGGCGTCTGCTCCACAGTTCAGCTGGCCCTGTAGTTAATGCTCCCCTCACCTTCTCTTGGACCTGTGGTCTGACTGGAGTATAAGAAATTTTGGATGCACTGGGGGAACAACTGTGAGGAAATCTTGACATCGAATATTTTGTTCCATCTCCTTCACCCTCTACCATCAATAATCCAGTATGATTGGGATGTAAAGACCCAGCATTCTGAAATGGGATGCTCTGTACTATATGGGAAATGGGTTGTTGTACTTTACCGGTTGTTAAACACTAAATAAAATACCTGTTTAACAGATTCTCTGCTCACAGGATTGACCAAGATATGTGGGAACTGCATTTTCTATATATTTG